TTGCAACCTCTTTGGCTGATCTGGTGCCTGACTTGAAATAAGTGCTCCACAACTACTTGTTGAATTCATGAATTGCAAAGAGTTCGGTATAATGGGAGTAGAGAGAAAGGTGTAGGAGAAAACGCTGCGGGGAGAGGAAAGGATTGGCTCACAAGGGCCTGGAAGGTCAGGCTAGGCAAAGTGAATTTTATCCTGTTGGATGCGGGGAGCGGCTGGAACAAATTCCACCTCCACAACTGTGTTGATCTCCGCATCTCTGTTGATATGAACCTCACAACAGTCTATCTCCTCCTATAGGTGCCCAGTCAAGATTTACTGAATGACATAACGGATCCTGCAAGCCTGCAGGTTTCCAGAGGGAAGGGGACTTGTGCCTCCTTGCTTCGTACCTACCGCAGCCCACGGCTCACAGCAGGCGAGGGATGAATGAATGGATCGGTAAGGGGCGGACCCTCCCGCTTCCCCCAACCCGGCGACCTACGGAAAGGGGCTGAGGGGTTCCCCGTCTGGGAAAAGGGCTGCCAAAGACTCTAACGGCTCTAAAGTCAGACGGAGAACCCCGATCCCCGGACTGGCCCGGACGGAGACCACCGTGGGGATCCGGATCCGCCACCCTCCTCCCTCCAGGCGGGCCCCGGCCCCTCTCCACCCGAGTGCGGCTCCTGCCTCTCCGTCGGGGCTGCGGGCCTGCCGAGGCCACGGAGCCAGCGAGGGAGACGGGCGAGAAAGGCTCTTCTCCCTTAGGAAAGAGAGAACGGCCCGAAATGACAGGACCTCCGCCTCCCGGGTGCCGACTCCCAGCCCCACAGCCCGGCTCCTCCTACCTCCGGCGCCGCCGCGGCACCTTCTTAACGGAGACTCGCGCGCCTGCGCATGCGCCGCCCGCGCCCCCGCGGAGCATTGCCTGCGCGCAGGCGCAGAGCGGGCGCGCGCGGTGGTGCGGCAGCCTCGCTTCCGGTCTTCCTCTGCGGCGCCGGGCGCGGGCCCGCGGCGGCCAGCGCTTCCGGTCGGCAGGAGGCGGGGCGAGGCGGAAGCGGCGCTTGCTTCAGGTGGAGTCTGTTAGTTTTTGAGAAAGAGTTAGGGCGAGTTTAAGGCACTGTGGCAGCTGTGAGATAAAGTCTGGTTCCTCCCCAGCTGGCTCAGGAAATGTTCGCGGATACAACGGCGGCCCCCTCTGGGCATACCTGCCTGTGGAGCGGAGAGTGGACGGTGTGAGGGGGACCGGGAGAGGCACCAAATCTGGCCTGGGGGCCCGAGAAGCTTCCTCTCAGGTGGGGTGGCGTGAGAGTCGAGGCCTGGAGGTCATGAGTAACACTCCCCTTTTCCTTCTTTTAGTGACCACAATATGAATGGGAACAGCAAGATGGCAAAAGCTTGCTGAGTGGTACAGCGCCAGCCTGGGTAGTGGCCTCCCCAGCAAGTTGCATGTCACTAGCTTCCTGTGGCTGTCACTCCTGGGCCCAGGCACCTCCGAAGATCAGCACCTCCTCATGGGCTCAAGCGAGGACAGGAGCCCGTCACCCATGAGCTCTCAAGGGCAGAGCCACTGTCCTGTCTCGATGGCTCCACCGTGACTCCAGTGGACTTTGGACAGTGGGGAGCAGGCCCAACAGGGCCACTCGGATGTGGTCACTCTGGATTTGGGTGGATCAGCACCAAGCTAGACTCATCCCCAGCCCCCAGGTGCTGTTGCTGCTCCTGCGTGAGGCCCCATCCACAGCTGCAGCTGTGGCAGGGTGGCTAGTGGTGGCCAGCATGGCCCTGCTGCAGCTCCACGCTGTGGGGGGCGTGGCCCTGACCAGCAGCCACCCCTCCATGTGGGCCACAGGGGAGGAGCTTAGGAAGCCGCCTTGGCAAGGTGAGTGGACGCATTTACGTAGTGAGAGGTGACAGCCCCTCCCCTTTTCAATGACTCATTCCAGGTTCCGCAGGCTCTGCGTCTGGTGTGGAAGAGCTCACGGGGAAGCACTCCTGCCCAGGACCCGAGGAGCCGGCCACCGTTCAGAAGGCCCCAGCTTGAAGGCCTGGAGAGCCGCCCAGCAGCACAACACAGGGAAGCTTGGGGAGGTGAGCCCCACTTCCTGCTCCCGCACAGGCTCTGTGCTCTTTTCCCTTCCTGTGTCTGTGACAGGTTTAATTTAACCTGAGAAGGCTGCAGATCCTCGGGGTTGGTGTAAAAACACCTCATCCTGATCTGAGAAGGCGGTCAGCTTTTCTCCTCGTTGCCGTTGGCTGCCAGCACCCATTCTCTGTGGATGTGAAAATCCCAGAAGGGCTGGGCTTCCTTCTTGGGCATTCCCCAGGCCTATCTCCAGAGTGGGGCCCAGCATGGGAGGATTGTACCCCACTCACTCCCCTGATGTGGGGCTTGGACCTACAGCTCGACAGCACCCATGGAATGTGGGCAGAAGCGACAGCAGCCAGCTCCGCCTTGGCCTTAGGGCGGCACGTGTTCTGCTTGTGCCCTGGGAGCCTCCACCTTCCACACTGTGGGAAGAGGGTGCCCAGGGAGCTGCAGTCTCTCCAGCCCAGCCCCAGGACGAGGCCCAGGCAGCAGAGCCACCCCAGCAGACCTGGCAGTGTGAGAGAAATGCATGTGTATACACTGAGTTTGCAGGTGGCTGTTACATGGCAGCATTGACTGACACAGACAGAAAAGAGATCCACGAGGGAGAAGTGAGAGTGCTGGAGACTCCACAAGCCACAGGCTGCAGGGGCAGGATGGCTTCTTAGAAGGTGAAATGATTGTTCTGGGAATCTATCAGAGGAAGACATAGAGGCTCCAGACGGTTGAAGGCCCAACAGTGATCCCAGACGGGCCCCATGTCAGACCAGGCTCCTCCAGGGCTGTGCTGCCCTCACCAAAGCCCGTCCTGAGGGCAGCCACACAGCAGGCAGCACTCGCCATTTGTACAAGCGAGGCCCAAGTTCCAGCCTTCCTTCTGGCAGGTAGAGGAAGCAGGGGCACTATGCCTGGGAGTTCCTGAAAGCAGATGGGGCAGCATTTGGTCAAGAGCCAGGAGGGGATGACAGACCAGAGGGGAACCCTCGTCCCACGTGCTGAGCACACGTAGGGGGTTGGGCACTTGCTCTGTGAGCTATAATTGGTGTCCCTGTGCCCCGCCGGAAGCTGCACCAGGCAGTTTCTTGGTGGAGGACAGTGGCCGCCCTCTAGCTTTACTCCCTTCCCCGTGATGGGTCGCTGTCAGATGTGTGTCCAGGAAAGGCAAACACCAAAGGCAGAGGACTAGTCCCTACACCGAATACTCCGGTGGCCTTGCTTGGGGGCTGGGTTTTGACGTGCTGGAGGCTGTCCTAGACTTAGAGATTAAAAACAGGGAAGAACCATTGCTGAAACCTTTGGAAAAGCCTGCAATGGGGCCTCTGGCAGCCTGAGGAGTGGTGGTGTTTCCATCTGGTAGACGCCGTCTCAATAGGAGGGACAGATGAGTGCACCAGTGCTGCCAGCCAGAGGCGTCTGTTGGCGTGTCTTTATGGAATGGGGTGCCAGTCTTGTGGAGGGTGGTTTACCTTCCTGTTTCTAGTCCCCACTGGGCCTGCCTTCTGCTTCATGGCCAGCTGGCCAGACCGAGCACTTTCCTGACTTTCGACCTTGGCCCCTGCTGACTCTTGCCGTTGAGGCCTCCTGCAGACCCCATTTGTATTCATTTCCTGCAGTTCTCATACCTGAATCCCGCCTGGACTTCTGCCAAGCCTTCCAGGCCCTCCTCCCCCAGGGGGACCACAGATGCTACGTGCAGGGCTGTCCTTGGAGGGCCAGCACAGCCCCTTCCAAGTGGGCAAGACCCAGGGGTGGCTCAAAAGATAGCTGTGCCCTAGCCCTGGAACCTCTGAATGTTGATTTTTGTAGCAAAAAAGGACTTGCAGATGTGAGTAAAGGCTGTTGAGATAAGGACATCCTCCCTGCTCTCTGGGAGGACCCCAAATGCAGGTGCACAGATCTTAAGAAGAAGAGGCAGAGACTGGGGTGATGCAGCCACAACTAAGGAAAGCCAAGGATTGCTGGCAGCCTGCAGAAACTGGAGGGCAAGGAGCATCCCCCAACCGCCCGGAGCCTCCAGGAGGCGCAAGGTCCTACTGACTCCCTGACTTCAGACGTCCAGTCTCCGGAATTTTGAGAGGATCCATTTCTGTTATTTTAAGCAACCAAACTTGTGGTAGTTTCACCAGTCTCAGGAAATGAATACGAATGGAAAGTCAAAGATTCCAAGAAATGAGTGGCGGGGTGCGGTGGCTCACACTTGTAATCCCAGCATTTGCGGGAAGATTGCTTGGGCTCAGGACTTGGAGACCTTGTGTCTGTGAGAAACTTAAAAAATAGGCTGGGTGCGATGGCTCACGCCTGTAATCCCAGCACTTTGGGAGGCCGAGGCAGGCGGATCACAAGGTCACGAGTTTGAGACCAGTGTGACCAACATGGTGAAACCCTGTCTCTACTAAAAATACAAAAATTAGCCGGGTGTGGTGGTGCGTGCCTGTAATCCCAGCTACTCGGGAGGCTGAGGCAGAAGAATTGCTTGAACCCAGGAAGCAGAGGTTGCAGTGAGCCGAGATAGTATTACTGCACTCCAGGCTGGGCAGCAGAGCAAGATTCCGCCTCAAAAAAAAAAAAAAAAAAAAAAAAAAAAAAAAAAACTGAGCATGGTAGCATGCACCTGTGGTCCTGGCTACGCCGGAGGATTGCCTGAAGCCAGGAGTTCAAGACCAGTCTGGACAAAAGAGCAAGACCCCATCTCTACCAAAAAAATTTAAAAATTAGCCAGGCATGGTGCCGTACCCATAGTCTTAGCTACTCAGGAGGCTGAGGAGGGAGGATTATCTGAGCCCTGGCGGTTGAGGCTATAATGAGCCATGATTGTGCCACTGCACTCCAGCCTTGGCAACACAGTGTGAGACCCTGTCTCAAAAACAATAAAAACCCAAAACAAAAGAACCAAGAAATTACTGGACCTGAGGCCTGGCCTTTAGCTGCTGCCCTGCCCTTGTGACCTGGTCACTCGGGATCCCCTGGGCCTAAACACACAGCCTATTGTCTACCTCAAGAAGGCTCCCCACTGCTTGGCTGGCAATTGGGGTGGGCTTTGCAGGCCCCACCTGTCCTGGCCCCACGGCGCTGGTGCTGCAGGCCCCCACCACTGCTTGTTCCGAGCTCCCCAGCCTCCTGCAGAGTTGCCTGCACCTGATGGCGATGAATCAGGAAGGCAGGCGTGTCCTGGGCCACAGAGCAGTCATGGCTGTCAGCCACCAGGGGGCTCCATTTGCAACTTTGGATGTGGCTTTGGCCTCTTTGTCCAAAGTGACCTTGGGGCCCCCAGACAAGAGACAGGGAGACTGGAGCCCAGCCCCACCCTCCCGCACATACCTGGCCCATCCCTGCCCTATCCTGGAAGATGGGGGCCACCACACGTGCAAGGGACACGGGATAGGAACCTTTGGCCTTGTTATCAGACATTTTAAAACTAAGTGCAAACGTGATTATCAGGTGCAGTTTTTACAGCAGCAAGAAACCTGTGCTTACAGAAAGAAACACGTGCTAGCAACCCACCTATGCGGAAAGCCACACAGAGCCATTGTTTTCTGCACTCTCAGGTGACGGCTCACATTTGCCCCAGGGAAGGTCACAGCTGCCTGAACTTTTAAAACTCCCAGACACGCACTGCCTGTGCAGGATCCGGAGCCCAGCAGCACTGCCAGGGCCTTGAAGTGCTTCTTCAGAGACCTTTCTTCATAGACTACTTTTTTTTCTTTAAGCAGCAAAAGGAGAAAATTGTCATCAAAGGATATTCCAGATTCTTGACAGCATTCTCGTCATCTCTGAGGACATCACCATCATCTCAGGTGAGCACCAGGTGGAGTGCCTCTGGGTGACTCTGTTATGTCTCTGTGCCCTGTGCTCTCCCAGGATGAGGGGCATGAAGCTGCTGGGGGCGCTGCTGGCACTGGCGGCCCTACTGCAGGGGGCCGTGTCCCTGAAGATCGCAGCCTTCAACATCCAGACATTTGGGGAGACCAAGATGTCCAATGCCACCCTCGTCAGCTACATTGTGCAGGTGAGGCCAGGGCAGCCTCCCCCCAAAAGCAGCCTGCTCAGCACCACTGTGGCCCTGCCCCCAGATCCTGAGCCGCTATGACATCGCCCTGGTCCAGGAGGTCAGAGACAGCCACCTGACTGCCGTGGGGAAGCTGCTGGACAACCTCAATCAGTGGGTGACAGTGGCAGGGTCATAGGAAGGTGCGCCACTGGGACCTTTTGTTTCTTCAATCCAGGGATGCACCAGACACCTATCACTACGTGGTCAGTGAGCCACTGGGACGGAACAGCTATAAGGAGCGCTACCTGTTCGTGTACAGGTGGGTGGTCTAGAAAGCCAGGAAGCCCCTCCGGGTCACCTCCTCCTGCCCGGCCTTCCCGCAGGCCTGACCAGGTGTCTGCGGTGGACAGCTACTACTACGATGATGGCTGCGAGCCCTGCGGGAACGACACCTTCAACCGAGAGCCAGCCATTGTCAGGTTCTTCTCCCGGTTCACAGGTGGGTGCTGCCTGGGCCAGGGTGGGGCTCGGGTGTGCCTCACACGACGTGGCTGTCTCCACAGAGGTCAGGGAGTTTGCCATTGTTCCCCTGCATGCGGCCCCGGGGGACGCAGTAGCCGAGATCGACGCTCTCTATGACGTCTACCTGGATGTCCAAGAGAAATGGGGCTTGGAGGTGAGGCCCTCCCAGGGGCAGTGGGCACCAGCGTCCCAGGGCCACAGGCAGCGTTTCCTGGTAGGACGTCATGTTGATGGGCGACTTCAATGCGGGCTGCAGCTATGTGAGACCCTCCCAGTGGTCATCCATCCGCCTGTGGACAAGCCCCACCTTCCAGTGGCTGATCCCCGACAGCGCTGACACCACAGCTACACCCACGCACTGTGCCTATGACAGGTGAGCAGGGCCTCGCGCTTAGGGCAGACTGAGGAACCTACTTTCTCTTCCCAACACCCATCAGGATCGTGGTTGCAGGGATGCTGCTCCGAGGCGCCGTTGTTCCCGACTCGGCTCTTCCCTTTAACTTCCAGGCTGCCTATGGCCTGAGTGACCAACTGGTATGTGTCCTCCCTTGCACAGCCACATGAGGATGGGACACAGGAGCTCAGGTAGGCTCAGCCCAGACCCTGTGCCCACTTGCTGCAGCTCCCACTCAGGATGCTGGTTTTTCAGTTCTCAGTTCACACCTGCTCTGGAGCAGGGCTGGGAGAAAGACACGGCCTTCCTGCCTCAGCGGCACTCCCGAGCAACACGTGCCGAGCAGGGACCCACAGGGTCTCCACCTGACACCAAGGGCTTCTGCTGCTGCTGGAAGGACACCCAACGGGCCAGGTACTGGGAGCCACCAGCTGGCCAGCCTGTTAGGGACACTGCGGCCAAGTGGTGGTCCATCCCCGGGAAAGCCTCACCTTCACGTTGGTGACACGCGACCCCAGCACATTTCTCATCCAGGCCATGAGCTCCTCCGTCTCCTTCTCTGATAGGCACTCGGCGGCTGCGGAAGAGCAGGCGACAGGGAGCTCAGGCCTGCATCCCAACTCCCCGGCTTCCATGGGGGCCACGCAGCATGCTTCCAGCTCCCACCTCCTCTCCCACCAGGATGGAGACACAAGCTAGCAAGATGCTTTTCATCTAAAAGTAAAACCTCAAAGGATGCTTCAGGTTGCCTGAGGCCCATACAACTTGGTTAGGGCTTTAAAAAAATACACAGCCTCTCAAGAAGCTGGGCCAGCTCCAGAAGCCACCGTGGCAGGAGCACTGGACAGACCCCTGATATCTAAACCAGGAGGCACCTTCCTCCAGTCACCAGGGTGCTCCCACAAGGCTCTTCTCGGGGGTGGCTGAGCCCAGGTCAACTGACGAAAACCCAAAGGAAGCCCTCGCTGCGGGGCAGGAGAGGCGTGCGGGGAGTGGAAACCAGCCCCACGCCTAGAGAGCAGGGGATGCCGACCTGGGGACCTGTCCTCAAACTTCTCCTCCTTGTAGTGATCCACGACTATGTCCGTCTCCACAGAGATCAGCTTCTTCTTGTCAAACTCACGAAGGTGCAGCAGGGTGAGCTCATCAAACTGCTCAAAGCAGAAGAGAACCTGCAGGTGGCCAAGAGCAGCTCCATCAGACCCCGGGGGCCTCCAGCCACCACAGAAGAAAGGATGAGGGCGGCAGGAGGGCTGGGGGAGCCAAGCGGGCCACACTGGGGAACACCGGGGCAGTTGGGGTTCCTAGGCCTGCATGACAGTTACTACGACACCTGGGTCTAAGGAAGGCTCTGACTGCCTTCAAGGCAGAAGCACTCCACGCATAAAGAAATCCACATGTGGCTGAGTGCAGTGGCTCACGCCTGTAATCCCAGCACTTTGGGAGGCCAAAGCAGGCAGATCATGAGGTCAGGAGTTCGAGACCAACATGGTGAAATGCCGTCTCTATTAAAAATACAAAAATTTGCTGGGTGTGGTGGTGTGCACCTGTAGTCCCAGCTACTCAGGAGGCTGAGGCAGGAGAATGACCTGAACCCAGGAGGCGGAAGTTGCAGTGAGCCGAGATCGCACCACTGCACTCTAGCCTGGGCGAGAGAGCAAGACTCCATCTCAAAAAAACAAAAAACAAACAAAAAAAACCACATGTGACCTCCAAGTGGGAAACAGCCGTCACAGTCGGTCCGGCCTCTGTGCCCGTGACCCTGACCCACTGTGCAGCCCTGCCCGGAGTCTTGGGCAGGTTCACCCAGCACAGAGCTGAGAAGGTCAAGACCCTCCCCAGGTTGCAGCCCCCGGAGCCCGCCCCACCCACCGCTCACCCACCTCTGTGTCTTTCTTCTTCATGGCCTCATAGTAGGGTGAGTGCTCTGCCAGGTGACGGTTGGGGGCGCACAGGTAGTAGATGTTGCGGGTGCCGGCCCGCATGCGGCTGGCGTATTCTGAGAGGCTGGTTAGCTGCCCGGAGGGCAGCGCCGAGGACTCGTAGCGCAGCAGCTTTGCTATGTCCTCCTAGAAGGGACGGGGCAGGTCACCACTTATTCCAGGCCCATGGGCTCAATGTTGCCCAACTAACTGGGCGCAAACCCTCCGATGCCCATGGCCTCCTGGCACTCCAGGCTGGCCCTGACCCGAGGGACGGTAGTGGACTCGGGGGTTGTCCGAGAGCAGGCCTTGCTCTGCCCATCAGGCCCCTTTTGGGAGCTCTGGGGGCTTAGGAAGCACCTCCTGCCCCAGGTGGCCCAGGGGCTCTCCAGGGAGCTACGCGCACCACGCCCTGGGAGGGGACCCCACCCAACAGCAGAGCCCGGCCTGGACCCAGCGTCTTCCCTCTGCCCTCAGTGACAGAGTCAGTCTCTGGTGGGCACACGGACACGGGTGAAGTCCACGGTTCCCGGCCCTCCTCACAGCTGGCTATGGCAGAGACTGGCTTTGCCCAGTGGGTTTCAGTGGGATTTGGAGAAGGGCCCTTAGGGGAGGGGTTTGCCCTCCTCCCCATCAGCTGAACGCAGCTGTGACCTCTAGAGCTCATGGGAGCTGCAGCTGGAAGGACGCAGGGGGAAAACAGAAAGAGGGAAAAGCAAGGAGCTGGACACCCAACCAGCAGGGCCCAGGCCACCCCTGCACACATGGTGGGTCTGCATTGATAAGACATGTCACACGTGCACACCTACAAAGACCTAGAAATGTCTCTGACTCTTACCTGTGTGCTGTTAACTCAAATGAAGATAAAGGAGAATGAAGAGGCCTGTGTCAGAAGCTGCCGAAGTCGGCAAACAACCAGAACACGGCCTCCTTGGGACCCCACACACGTGGTCACCCTCCTCCTGCTGCTGGGGAGAAGGGACACCAGCACGGGATGGGCTCCTGGGATGAAATGTTCTGGGGTTACAGTGGAGGCAGCCACACCACACTGTGAATGCACTAAATGCCACTGAATTTTACGTGTTAAAAGGTGAATTCTGTGAATCTGATGCTATGTAAGTTGTATCTCAATAAAAAATGGACAAAAAATGTTTATGGAACAAATGTTTCGTTTTTCAGCC